AGTAAAATTCGCTGTAGGAATCTATCTGGGGAAGAAAGGGAACTATAATTTGCTCTGTACCTGTTACATGAGAGAATCTGAACTGTGCAGTGTACACTGTTTTATCCTTTTATGGTTTACAATTACCCAGAAAAGTGAGTAAAATGCCCGTTTTACAGATGTGGAGGCTGAGGTTCAGAGATACTGACCAGTCTCTCGGTTTATAAGGAAAACCATGGCTAACAGCCTCCAGAGCACAAGCCCTTTACAAAGGAGGGTTGGAGATTGCAGGCAGCTTTTACTTATCTATGCTGCCCACGCTTAACATGGAAAACTGAAAGCTGACCTTGTGTTCCTTTAAAAAATCTCCAAGGAAGTCGGCTGCAGAGACTTCATGGTAACTCATGAGAAACAAAATGCTTTTGTGGATTAACAACTGTCTTTATTCCAATGGAGTTTTTTGGGGGTTTTTTCTTCTTCTTAAAGACAAAAAAATAATCTACCGCTGACACTCAACAAGAACCGTCGTAGAATGGACAAGTCTTCGGATCGCGCTGTGCAGATCCCTCAGCAAATTGTGACAGTATTATGGCACTTTGGCCTAAGCTGTTAAAGAGACGATGTAATGAACAGCTGCGGATTTCTGAGGCACAATTGTGTGACACAGGAAGCCCAAGTGTTGGCCATCCTCAACGAAGGCAGCTGCCGGGCTCCGGTTTGCTTCAGCAAACCCTCACCCCTCGCCTTCAACCAGGCGGGTGTCGTCAGCTGTCCGCCAGCTGCTGCCCGCGCCTTTCCGCCCCCGCGCGCCGGCCAAGGCCGAGGCGGCCGGGACCAGAGGCGCGCGCCCTCAGTGCATGTGACGGGGTGGGAGGGGGAGGTTTCTTCCTCCCCCGTCCCCAAGCCCCGCCTTCTCCAGAGAGGCTGCGGCTTCCTATTGCGCCACCACCGAAATGACCACCGTGCCAGCCAATCAAGACGTGATTCATGAAGTAAGACCCGCCCCTTACTGGTCCCCAGGTTCCTTCCCGCTCACGCCGGAGTCACTTCCGAAGAGAGAACCGCCATGAAGAGAGAAGGGGGTGCCGCCCACCTCTGCTCCGACAGCCTCCCGGAGTCCCAGCAGCAAGACGGCAACCACGCACCCAACTTCTCCAGCCACGGCTCATGCCGCCGTCGCCAGCGGCGCCGACATGACAAGGCGCTGCATGCCCGCTAGGCCAGGTTTCCCCTCATCCCCAGCCCCGGGGTCGTCGCCCCCGCGCTGCCATCTGAGACCCGGTAGTACCGCCCATGCTGCAGCGGGAAAGAGAACAGAGAGTCCTGGGGACAGGTACCGTGCAGAGGGCTTGAGAAGGGGCCGGGTCGCGGGGGCAAGGGTATGAGGGGAGGGCTGCAGACCGCCGCTCTTCCAGTTCCCGCCATCCTCCGCGAGCTCAGGCGTTGGCATTTCGGGGCCTGGCAAATCCCCGCCCCGCCTCCGCGCAGGGGCTACTGGGAGTTGGAGTTTGCTTCTCTGTAGTTGGGCAGCTGCTCTTGGTCTAGTGACCACCAGCCTGGACAGCTACGGAGAACCCGCCTTAGGTAGAAAGAAAGTGATTTTTTTCCTTTGCAAGAGTTTGACCCGGGACCCTAACTGCTTAATGCATATTTAGATCGTTTTCTGTACGTTGTCAGTTCTACTGATCCTAGTGGTTTAGTAATATAAACCTTTTCTATGTTGTGGGTGAAATTATGTAACCTGTGATGAGGGAATCCCTTCCACGAATTACTTTGTAGTCCAGCGTGCACGCTAGTTCATACTTAAAAGAACTTGCAGATTTGGAATGTGACGTGTTTTCTCTTTCAGTAACTTCACGCCTCTCCAAGAGGCTAATTTTTTTGTAAAGATTTTGTGGGAGCTATGTAATGAGATGGGGAGTTTCATCTAATGACATCCTCTGACAATAAAACATGTTTAAATTCCCTACGAACTTGGTACTGTCTTTTATTTTAAGTTAAATTGTATTAAGTTTTAACAATATTCATGTTACTAATACTGTGGTACAGGCCCACAATCCCTTATCTTAACTCTGAAAGCCAGAAAGCTATGAAAACCAAAACGTTTTCAGTAAGTTTGGCACCACATCTTACTGGGCAGCCAGATCTGACTAAAACTAATGTAAGGCTGTTTGTGGTCTTTATCCCATTAAGTGTGAATATTCATGTTTTGCTGGAGAAATGTCAGTGGATTTGATTACAGGTTGCAGCACCAGACCCCACTGGGGACTTTCCATAATACATCCAAGTTATCCCCTTCCTAAAATCTGATAAATTCAGAATTCTAAAACACATTTGGCCCCAGAAGGTTCAGATAAGGGTTTGTGAAACTGTTATAATTGTGTGTGTGTGTGTGTTTTTTTTTAAGCCAGTTGTTAAATAAGCAGTGGACATTTTGTGTGCATATGAACTTAGAGAACCTACCTCTTGAAAGTTACATTCATGGTTATTTTACAGGTTTCTTGTATGTTTTACCCAAAATCATTTTTTCTCTTTCTGGTGTATTAATCAAAAAGGAGTCTGAGGTCCAATATTTTAGGGAAGAGATACAGTGTTACATTTAGTAAAATGCATTTAGAATTATCTTGTGTGCAACAAATGAGCTGCTTCTGGGTCCCTTCCCATCTCTCCTCAATCAATAACAAGATCAATAACAAGGTATCATCCTTCTTCCCTTTGCAGAACCTCCAACATTTACTCTGGTGGAGTTAATTTGCCTAGTATAATTTATGTAAACAAATGCATATATTCTTCCATAGCCCGTCACTCATATTCATCTCATAAGCACTTAGCTTTTATACCAGCATCTCAAACAAGCGTGATGGACTTGGTAAACCAGTAAAGATGTGCATTGCTCTTCTAATGTGACCAGTAAAGTGTACAAGAAGCTTAACCTTCAAGAAACTTGGATTGTTGGAATTTTCACTGAGCATTCCAACCTCATAGTGGATGAATGTTTAGGGAAATCAATAGTCTATAGCTTATTCTCTTTCAGTAAAATGATACATTTTAGCAAAATTTACCAGAAAGTTAATTTTTTGTTCAGCATATCATAACATCCCCTTTTTTGCAGCTGACAACTCTACAGTGAACAAATCAGAATACGAATTCTGGTAATGGATTCCTATTTCACTTTAGCATTATTTATATGATGCCATATTATGCTTTTATTTTCAGGAAGCAGTCAATTATAGATTTCTTCAAACCAGCTTCAAAACAAGGTATGTACACTGTTGATGCATTTTTTGTGGGCGCAATTTGTATGTGTTTTAATTGGCTATTTAGACAGACACATGTTGGATTCACCACAAAAATCAAACATCAAATATGGAGGAAGTAGATTGTCTATCACTGGGACAGAGCAGTTTGAAAGGAAACTATCCTCACCAAAAGAATCTAAACCCAAAAGGGTGCCACCAGAAAAGAGCCCTATTATAGAAGCTTTCATGAAAGGTGTTAAAGAGCACCATGAAGATCATGGTATACATGAGTCACGTCGGCCTTGTCTGTCACTAGCCTCCAAATATTTAGCCAAAGGAACAAATATCTATGTTCCTTCTTCATATCACTTGCCAAAGGAGATGAAGTCACTAAAGAAAAAACATCGATCCCCAGAGAGAAGGAAGTCACTATTCATTCATGAAAATAATGAGAAGAATGATAGAGATCGAGGCAAAACCAATGCAGACTCCAAAAAGCAGACCACAGTGGCAGAAGCTGACATCTTCAATAACAGCTCCAGAAGCCTTAGCAGCAGGAGCAGCCTGTCCAGGCACCACCCGGAAGAAAGCCCACTGGGAGCTAAATTCCAGTTGTCACTAGCTTCTTACTGCAGAGAACGAGAACTAAAGAGGTTGAGAAAGGAGCAAATGGAGCAGAGAATCAACTCCGAGAATTCTTTCTCAGAAGCAAGCAGTCTTTCCTTAAAATCTAGTATAGAAAGAAAATATAAACCAAGGCAGGAACAAAGGAAACAGAATGACATCATACCTGGAAAAAATAATCTGTCAAATGTGGTATGTGTAAGAATTATTGAATTAGCATTGCTACTTAATTAATTTTATCTCATTGTGCTCATAGGAAAATGGACATCTCTCAAGAAAAAGATCCTCTTCTGATTCATGGGAACCTACTTCAGGTAGAATCAAAATTAAATTTATGGATTTCTAATTTTCACTAATCTAACAAAAATTAAATTTTAGCAGGCTCTAAGCAGAATAAATTCCCTGAAAAAAGAAAAAGGAACTCTGTGGACTCAGATCTGAAAAGCACAAGAGAATCTATGATACCAAAAGCAAGAGAGTCCTTCCTTGAGAAGCGTCCTGATGGACCACATCAGAAAGAAAAATTTATAAAACATATTGCACTGAAGACACCTGGTGATGTGTTGCGCTTAGAAGATATATCCAAGGAACCGAGTGATGAAACTGATGGCTCTTCTGCAGGCTTGGCACCTTCAAATTCTGGCAATTCTGGCCACCATTCTACCAGGAATAGTGACCAAATCCAAGTGGCAGGTACCAAGGAGACTAAGATGCAGAAACCCCACTTACCTTTATCTCAGGAAAAGTCTGCAATTAAAAAAGCTAGCAACCTTCAGAAAAATAAAACCGCTAGCTCCACGACAAAGGAGAAGGAGACAAAACTACCTTTACTTTCCCGTGTTCCAAGTGCTGGTTCCTCTCTAGTACCATTAAATGCTAAAAATTGTGCTCTTCCAGTTTCTAAAAAAGATAAAGAGCGTTCCTCATCTAAAGAATGTTCTGGGCATTCTACAGAATCCACCAAACACAAGGAACACAAAGCAAAGACTAATAAGGCCGATTCTAATGTATCTTCAGGGAAAATTTCTGGGGGACCTTTGCGCTCAGAATATGGCACTCCTACAAAGTCTCCCCCTGCTGCTTTGGAAGTTGTGCCATGTATCCCAAGCCCTGCAGCACCTTCAGATAAAGCCCCTTCAGAAGGAGAGAGTTCAGGAAATTCCAATGCAGGTAGCAGTGCACTGAAAAGAAAACTAAGGGGTGATTTTGATAGTGATGAAGAAAGTTTAGGTTACAACCTAGACAGTGATGAGGAAGAGGAAACATTAAAGTCACTGGAAGAAATAATGGCTTTGAACTTCAATCAGACTCCTGCAGCTACAGGAAAGCCTCCTGCTCTTTCCAAGGGGCTTAGATCTCAGTCATCAGACTATACAGTAAGTAGTTCTGTGACGTTTATCTTTACTTGTGGTAAAGTATTTCTAAATGTTCTTGTTTTAGGGACATGTTCATCCTGGAACTTACACAAATACCTTAGAACGTCTAGTGAAGGAAATGGAAGACACACAAAGGTTTGTTAGCATAAAGATTAATTTGCTAAATTTAAACTGTTATAACATTCTTTCCAATTCTCAGGCTAGATGAACTGCAGAAGCAACTACAAGAAGACATAAGGCAAGGCCGAGGCATTAAATCCCCAATCAGAATTGGAGAAGAAGACAGTACAGATGATGAGGATGGCCTCTTAGAAGAGCACAAGTATAGCATTTTTCATAATGTATTTTACCTTATTTGGTATTGATTGACTTTTTTTATGTTTCAGGGAATTTCTAAAGAAATTTTCAGTTACAATTGATGCTATTCCTGATCATCATCCAGGTGAAGAAATATTTAATTTCCTCAATTCTGGAAAAATTTTCAATCAGTATACCTTGGATTTAAGAGACTCTGGTTTTATTGGACAAAGTGCTGTAGAAAAACTTATTCTTAAGTAAGTAGAAAAATAGACATTTTACTTTTATAATAGCCATGTTGATTTTACTTTATTTTTTCAGATCGGGAAAAACAGATCAGATTTTTTTGACAACACAAGGTTTCCTTACGTCTGCTTATCACTATGTCCAGTGTCCTGTCCCTGTGTTAAAGTGGCTGTTTCGGGTAAGAGGAATGTTTAGAGGGTTATAGTTGCCTTAATATCCTGTCATTTCTCTGCTTTTGACAGATGATGTCAGTTCATACAGACTGTATTGTGTCAGTGCAGATTTTAAGTACATTGATGGAAATAACAATTAGAAATGGTAAGTATATCAACTTATTAAGATTTACCGTGTTTAGAATGAAATGTTTTCTTCTGTTAATTAGATACCTTCAGTGACTCACCAGTTTGGCCATGGATCCCATCATTGTCTGATGTAGCAGCTGTGTTTTTCAATATGGGGATTGATTTTAGATCTTTGTTTCCCCTGGAGAATCTTCAGCCAGACTTTAATGAAGACTATCTAGTGTAAGTTTTCTCATCATAATTAACGCCAAAAAAACTTCACATTGCTTTACTCACTTCTCAATAGTTCTGAAACACAGACAACATCAAGGGGGAAAGAAAGTGAAGATTCATCTTATAAGCCAATTTTTTCAACACTTCCTGAAACCAACATTTTAAATGTGGTTAAGGTAGGAAAGAACTTTTATGTGTCTTCTGCTCAAATATTTTTGTCTGTGCATTTATGTTAAACAGTTTCTAGGCTTGTGTACATCTATACATCCAGAAGGTTACCAGGATCGTGAAATAATGTTGCTGATTTTAATGTTATTTAAAATGAGTTTGGAAAAACAGCTGAAACAGATTCCTTTAGTAGACTTTCAAAGCCTCCTGATAAACCTGATGAAAAACATCAGAGATTGGAACACAAAGGTAATGTTACTTAAAACTTCATTATTCATTTTGAAAAGAAATCTTACATGTTCTTTTTTTTCAGGTGCCTGAACTCTGTCTGGGCATAAATGAACTCTCCAGTCATCCCCACAACCTCCTGTGGTTGGTACAGCTGGTCCCTAATTGGACATCACGTGGAAGGTATTAAAAAGTGAAAATTAAACATTAAGAAAACATTCTAAATACTTTTAACTTCTAATTCTAGGCAACTGAGACAGTGCCTCAGTCTAGTGATTATTTCAAAGCTTTTGGATGAGAAACACGAAGATGTTCCTAATGCCAGTAATCTGCAGGTATAAATAAATACATTTTTATTTTTAATAAACTTTGTTCAATGTCTCCTCTTTCTTTTGATAGGTATCAGTCCTACATCGCTATCTTGTGCAGATGAAGCCTTCTGATTTGTTAAAGAAAATGGTCTTGAAGAAAAAGGCTGAACAACCAGATGGCATTATTGATGACAGTCTTCATTTAGAACTTGAAAAGCAGGTATCCAGTGCTAGAAGGTCTCAAAGAGTACAATAGGTGTTAATTTTATTCATTTCTCTAACAGGCATATTACCTGACCTACATTCTTCTTCATTTAGTCGGTGAAGTTAGTTGTTCTCATTCTTTTTCTTCTGGACAACGGGTAGGTAGTGTTTAGTGTTGTTGCTGCTGTTTTTGTTTTCATCCCTTGCATTTGTTTTGCACAGAAACACTTTGTGCTACTCTGTGGGGCTTTGGAAAAGCATGTTAAATGTGATATTAGGGAAGATGCAAGACTTTTTTACAGAACTAAGGTAAGTGTGTTCTTTCTTTTTTTCTTTTTTTTTGATCCCTTTTCCTGTTTTTGATATTTTTAAGGTGAAAGACTTGGTCGCCAGGATACATGGAAAATGGCAGGAAATAATCCAGAACTGTCGGCCTACTCAGGTGTCATTTTGTTATACAATTTCATGTATTCTTTTACCCTCTTTTTTCTCCTTCCCTTTTTTAGGGGCAGCTTCATGACTTCTGGGTACCAGATTCTTAATAGGAGTTGCAGCAGCAAAAATATGAACCAAGAGAAATTCAATAAGAGCCTTTCATAGAGGAGTAGAAAGGATTATTACAGAATCCAATGAATGCCAAGAAAATGTACAGCAAATGTGCCACTTGAATATCTAGTATGAAGCTGGTAATGAAGAAATTGCCATTTCTGAAGCAGATATGAAATATGATCTGCTTAATTGTTAAGGCAACTGACCTTTCAAAAGTGCAGAGTCTTATTAAAAGAGGGGAGGGGTAGAAGCAGAATAATAGTCATATGTCTAACCTGCCCCAGTTAACTCCTCTTGTTAAATTATAAGCCAGTTATCTTTTTTAGATAGTATTTTTGTCACTTGGATAATCACAGGAAATATATAAGAAAAGAGCTTGGACTAACTTGAGAAGTTGGACATGGAAAGCAAGACCAAGTTCCAGTTGGGTTTAATTTTCCCTCTTGGTTATTTTCGGACACAAAGGGAATGCTTAAAACTGAGTTTAGTAATAAAAAGCATAAATCTCTTCTGTAACTTTTATAAACCACAGGGAGGTTTCAATCCATGCATTTTCCTTCATTACTCAAGATTATAAATCTGTTTTTAAAATACATCTAAACAAACAGTTGAGAAACAAAAGTTTGGCATGTTGTCAGATCCCCTTAAGAGGAAGAGGTTAAGCTGTAAAGTAGTGGCCCTGTTTTGATGCCAGAACATTCATATGCTGTTTGTTCTGGATTTCTTTTAAATGCATGTATTTTAAATACTGGTTAAATCTTAGAATCTTGGCTATATCTTAGAATTCTGGCTCTTGGTAACCATATTACAGAAGTCTATATTGTAAAAGCCTAAAGATCTGGACAAGTTTCCAACAACCTTGTTTCCATGAGTATATAATTTTGGCAGACACCTGAATTCTTTGGGACACTGTGTCTGTGTATGTGTGTGTGTGTGTGTGTGTGTGTGTGCGCTTGTATCTTGAAGTTGTTGCACTTCAAAACCACAGCTGCTGTAAATTCTTAAACACTGGAGAGCCATCCTTTGGTTTAAATGGTAGAGGGTTAGTGGAAGTGCACACGTTGTTTTTAGCCCAGGGGTAGTAACAAACTCTTACTAGCCAACTAGAAAATTATTTTGTTGACGAGATGTCCCTTTTAGGAGGGTTTGTTTCCTGAAAGAATGCCAACTTTTTTTGTTGTTCTTTCAGTATTGGCTTGAGTGACCTGTTCTCCTGAGTGCTCTAGTGTCTCCAGTTGTGGGGGGGAAAGATGATGGAGGGGAACAGAAACTGGACTTGATGTTTGCGGTTTGAGAGGCAAGAAAATAAAATAACTTTCTACCTCTAAATTGAGGCTTAGGAGTAAAAAGCATTTTGTCCTAAATTTATCATTTAAAATAGCATCAGTAACTTTTGAGCTCATGTCAATCAAGCATTGGCAGTCAGAGATTTTATAGGGAAGACTAAGTAAATCCAGTTTCCAAGAACCTAAACTGATTGAGGCTCCAAGAGTCAGACCAACAAAAGTTTTATTCTGTGTTGTTTACTGGTAAGAATATTATTATCTTGATACTACCTCTCAAGGGTATTGTTACAAAATGCCACTTATGGTTAAAGAGATAGATACAAAGAGTTCTATTTGACAGAAGCTTGAAACTCTGGCATCTATCTGCCCAACGATGGGGGCTTTCGTTCTGTAATTTAATCCTTTGTAGATACATTATTTGTGTGTAATTTTATACGTGTTCATATTTTTCTCATTTTGCATTGTGTAAAGTGTACAAAATCTCAAAGTATAAAATACTGCTTATATTGCTTGTAATTTACAGTGTGTAAATATTTTCTAATTGTGTACATTGATGGGGGGGACAAGTGGGTTATTCAGGTTTTTTTTTAATGACCCTTTTGTATTGCAGTTTCAACAGATAACTGTCCATCAAATTTAAAACCACTTTGATACATTTTTATTTAACAGTTCCAATAAGAAAAAAATCTCTATTTTTAATTATATTTCTCCTTTAGAAAAAAAATACTTCATGGTCCCTCTAAAATAAATGGCCAGACCTCAGTTTAGGCCCTTGTATTTATGACTCTGGTAGAGGTCTTCAGACTCCAGGTCATAGTCCAGTCAGTATTTGCATTTGGGTTCTCATGAAAACTTTGTGACTCTCTTTTAGCACAAGTAGCCCATGGTTTTTCTTCCAAATCAAGTATTTTACTTCTCCCTTGAGTCCCCATGCTTTGTCTCCCTCCTGCTGCTATTGCCCGGTGAATGGGATGGTAGAGAGGGAGAAATGTTCATTGCACAGAGAATGTCAGGCCACTTTGGGGACTTGGCAAACGAAGCTTGCACTGAGTGGTGGTGTGTTTGGCAATATTACTGTGCCAAAAATCACCTTGTCTAATTTTATGGATATGTATGGCAAACTTATTACCCTTCTTGCAAGCTGCACATTAAGGTACTTGTAAGTGTTTATGCTTTTGTGTGTAACTGTTTGCCTTTTCTAACTGCTTTTCTTGTTACTGAAAATATAATTCTACTAGTTTTATCACATTAAGAGGCTCTCCATGCACAAAATGCATTGATGTAGCCGTAAAGTAACAGCATTTGTACATTTTCTATCTCCTGATGGCAGTGGTGCCTTTGTCACCTTTTGGAAGGTTTGCATTTTGTTTCTGCTTTCAAGCGCAAATAGTAGCTTGCTTTCAGCTTCACAAAAATCTCCTCAAATGTAAAAGATACAAAATGGCGTGTTATCATCCAGGCTTAGTTGGAGTATTTGCATTTTTATTTTTATCAAAACAAATATAATTGGTGGGGACTGGCCAGTAATAATGTGTGGCGTCTTTAAGCCAAGAGTAATTTTTAAATTAAAAATGAAAATTTTAAGAGGTAGCCCATTAAACAAGCTACTGAGTTGGAGAATTAGGGGATGACTGTGGTGGTTTGTCGCTAAGGAGGCAACAGTAGGGTCCAGGCGGCGGGGCACGTAGAGCAGTTAGCATGATCCATGGTTATTCCTTACTCATGAACAGTGTCGGCGCACCTCATTATCTGTGCATTTGTTTTTCCTGGGCAGTCCTGTCAGCCAGTTAATCCACCAGCTCTTAGGAAGTAAATACAGATTTTTTTCTTTCCTTTTTTTTTTTTTTAAAGATTTTATACTACATCTTGTTAAAGTCCTATGAATGTGTGTGTGTGTGTGCTATTAAAACTGCTTTTTCTCAGTTTGAACATGTGTTTGGTAATATTTGTTTGGGAGTTGG